CTGGGATTACAAGTGTCTGCCACCATACCTGGCTAATTTTTGTATTTTTAGTAGAGATGGAGTTTCGCCATGTTGGCCAGGCTGGTCTCGAACTCCTGACCTCAGGTGATCCGCCTGCCTCAGCCTCCCAAATTGCTGGGATTACAGGTGTGAGCCACCGTGCCCGGCCTTTGCTTTCATTTTAATAAAACATGTTTTTCTTTTCTGATTATAAACATGTATTTACACTCTATTTTTTAAAATAAGGCATTACAGAAAGTGGAAATCTGACTTTTTAAGACTTCTTAGAATGTTCTCTCAAGATCCATGGCAACCCTTCCCGGGCATAGCAGATCTGGAACACGTGGCTCTTGTGGGCTCTTCCTTCTGGGTTGTCTCCAGGTCAAGGGATGTATGTATCCCATCGCTGACCTTTCTTTCTAGGTACCTCCCTCCCCACTAATCTTCAAAGATAACTGAGGGATGTTGTAAAGGCAATAAAGCCACCTCGACTTTCTCCCCCTAACCTGCATTTCCCATTAAGTCTTGTTTTCAACTCTACAGGTGGGGTTTTCCCCAGCCAGACCTTAGGTTATTTTCTGAGCTTTGGTTTCTTACTGGGGTTTGGGTGCAATAAGGAAGTTGACAAGTGAAACTGTTTTTTCCAGGGTAGCTGAGCTAAGCCTCTTATCATTGGAGGAGCGGGGAGCAGTCCTGGGATGGGTGGTAACAGGTGGAGGAAGGTGAGCCAGCCCATGGCTCTCTGGATTGGCTGCCATGAGCTCAGTTCCTGGGAGATACTGTATATATGGACGGCCAAAGCATCTTCTGAGACACTCAGAAAATTGCCAGCACCAAAGTAGTGGCATCTTCTCCCTGGGAGAGCTGGGTCTGACTTCTCACTGGACACAACTTCCAGCTGACAGGGAGCAGAGCCTAACACAGAGACCTCTTGTCTGAAGATCCCAGCCCAGGGTGTTCAGGACAGAAGCGATTTCTGTGGTCCAAGGTTGGTTGAACAATACCCTCTCCTTTGGGGGCGGGAGCAGTGGGTATGTATCTTGGGGTCCGGAGAAGAGTTTAGTCCTGGGTGTCAAACCAAGAGTCCAGTCCCAATGCTGCTTCCAGCATGCTGGGCCCTCCCAGAGAGGCAATGGGGGTGGAGGTGGGGGATCAGTTTTCTTATCTCTAAAAAGAGGGAGCAAGGTTCAATGACATTATCTCAACGGGGTGTTTCTCAAAGGGCTCTGGGCTCACTCGGACTTAAAACTCTGTATTCAAGTCCCAATCCTGCTTATTAGCCGCCACCCTGAGCAAGGAACTTCACTTCCTTGGGCCTCAGTTTTCTTGTCTGTAGGATGGGGCAGCATTACATAGCTCACCTGCTAGTTTCCCTCAGGATGTGGTAGAGGTCAAGTTATAGACTTTATGTGAAGGTACATGAGGGAACCCCCTGATAAATGAGAGGTGTTATTATGACCTATGGTTAAATTAAGGTTCTATGAGTTTTAAGGTTTTTGGAAGTTAGTCCAAGAATGGGGAAATCTTATTAAAATAACTCATGGTCTACTGCTCTCTTGGATGGGAATGTAGAGGCTGGGAGGTGGATTATAACCCACAGTCCTGACCGACTCCTCACACAGTGTTGCATTGCCCGTGGTCTTGGATAGAGGACAGAATGGGGTGGGGAGGGCATGGGTGTCTATACCTAGGCACACGTGATTGTGTGACTCCATGTGCATAGGTCATGGTAGGTGTGTATGTGACTGTGATTACCTCCATCAGTGTGAAATAGCAGGTTTCTCCCCTAAGTCCATGTGTAAGTGCGTGCATGTGTATCTATGCTTACATGAGGCCATTTGGTGTAGAATAGAGAATGTAGGATTTGAATCGGGAGAAGTGGGAGAGTCTCAGCTCTCTGCTTCCCGGCTATGTGACCTTGGGCGTGTCTCTTAATGGTCCGGAGCCTCAGTGCCCCACTGTTAGCCCATCTGATTCACTGCTCCTGGCAAAGATGAAATGAGATCATGTCAATGAAACGGCTCTCTGGACGCCGTGTGGCTGCATGAAGGTGAGCTGGTTTGGGTTTGCACATGCCTGTGTAAAACTAAGGGAGCTGTGTGTTTTGGTTGCAGCCCGATGGAGAATCCAAGGTGCCCAAGGAGGCCCCTGGCGGAGAAGAAAGCCAGGTCTCTGGACAGGCCGCAGGCCCCCGGGAAAGGCTCGGAGTCGTGGGACTGCCATTGGCTCTCCCTGCCCACTGCCCCCTCCAGGAAGGCGCTTCACTGGACGACCAGTGATTGGGCCAGACATTCAGACAGCCCAGCTCCATCTGCAGAGGCTCACTGCACCACCGCTGCAGCCCCCACTCCCGAGGAGACCGGAGATTTTCTCCCCAGCGAGCAGAGGCCTTCGCAAGACACCAAGAAGGGGTGGCTGAAGACCATGCTGAACTTCTTCGTGAGGACGGGCCCTGAGGAGCCCAGAGAAAAGGCCAGCAGGAGGCCAAGGGGGAAGGAGGGTATCTCCCAGCATCCGGAGCCCCTGGAAGCAGCAGGGGAGCCAGCCCTCAGGAAGAAAGCCCACCACGACAAGAAGCCCAGCCGCAAGAAGCAAGGTCACAAGAAACACGCGGCCGAGGTGACTAAGGCAGCTCAAGACCAGGAGGCCAGAGGCCGAGAGGAAGGGTTGTCCAAGGCAGCTGCTGCCTTGCGCTCCGGGGAGGCTGACCTGGGCCCAGCTCGCAGGGGTGAGCGGACCGTGCCTGTTCCTATGGCAACCTACATACCCGTTTGCTTTCGTCTCTATTCCAGGTGGGGAAGATTCTGATCACCAGTCCTTCCTCATCAAAGTGGATGGTACTGGAGCTTTGGATGTTTCTCCCCATGCCACAGGTCATCAGCAAGAAGAGGAGCTCAAAAAGCCTGACCGTGAGTCGGAATCTCTAGTGACCTTTTTGCCTAAGAATAACCGGATGCATTTGCTTTCTTCCAGAGGATGCTATCATTCAGATGATAGTGGAATTGCTCAAAAGAGTGGGAGACCAGTGGGAAGAAGAGGTGAGGAGTAAACTTTGCAGGTCTCCAGGGGCAACCTGACCAGTTTTTCTCCTCTCCCCAACAGCAATCTCTGGCCTCACAGCTGGGGGTGGCCCTGCCAAACCCAGCACCAGCTGTTAGGAAGAAATCCCAAGAGAAAAAGACAAGCCTCAAGAGAACCTCAAAGACAAACCCCAAGAAACACGGCTCCGAGGAGGCCAAGAGGGGGGCTGCAGATGTTTCCAGTCCAGAGGCCTGGCCACCCAAGAAGTCCAGCTTTCTGCCCCTGTGTGTCAGCGGCCATCGGCCTTCCATCTCCAGCAGCTATGGTGAGCAGGCTCTGCAGTTGCCATAGCAACCCAAACACACCCTCGTTCTCCTTCTGCTTCTCAGGCTTGGAAGAACCTAAAGTCCAGGAGGCCCCATCTACAGAGGCTGGGGCTCCAGGTCCCTCCGTGCTTCCCACCCCATCAGAGAGCCAGGAACCTGGAGAGGAGCTTCCGCTGGACAGAGCCTCGGAATACAGTCAGTACTCCTCTCTTTTTCTCAGACACCCCCAAAGTTAACCATGCGTGTTGATCTTTTTCAGAAGAATTCATTCAGAAGATCATTTCCATGCTCCAAGATGCAGAAGAACAGCAAGGAGAGGAGGTGAGGAAGACGCTCCCCATGTAACCCTGACCCCCTGACTCAGTTTCTCTCATCTCCCCCACAGCAACCTCAAGTCCAGCAGGAAGAGGTGGGTGTAGAAAACCCGGCCCCACACTGCAGAAGGAAATCTCAAGAAAAAAGGTCGAGCTTCAGGAGAGCGTTTTACCATAAGAAACACACCTCCAAGGAACCCAGAAGAGCGGGGGCAGCAGGGGCTGCCAGCCCAGAGGCCCGACGACCCAAGAGGCCCAGCTTTCTGCCCCTGTGTGTTGGTGGCCATCGGCCCTCCACCTCCAGCAGCCTTGGTGAGCAGGCCTGGTGTTGCCATGGTAACAGACAAAACACTCAACAACTCTTTTTTTGCCCTAGATCCAGAAGATCTCGAGTGCCGGGAGCCCCTGCCCGCAGAAGGGGAGCCAGTTGTGATCTCAGAAGCACCCTCCCAGGCTAGAGGCCACACGCCAGAAGGGGCACCTCAGCTGAGTGGAGCATGTGAATCTAGTCAGTAACACCCCTGCTCTTACCTGGACAGCACAGTCACTCAATCCTCCTTTCTTTTCCTTAGAGGAGATCATCATCCAGAAGCTTGTGGCACTTCTCCAAGAAGTGGATGGCCAACTGGGGCAGCAGGTGAGTACCACTCAGCCCTCCCCAGGCCAACCCACTAATGACCTGTTTTCATTTCCACTTCCAGATCAGGCGCCACCCCAGCTTTAAGAGGTTTTTTTACGAGTTCTCGGACTCCTCCCTCAGCAAGCTGGTAGCCACCCTGCGCAGCCAGGTGGCTCACTCCTCTAAGCTGGACAGGAACCGCGCCAGGAGACTCTACCAGTTTGACGTTAGCTTAGCTAACAAATTTGCTGGCAGCAACAGCCATGCCATGTGCATCCTCATGGGCCTAAGAGACCACTACAATTGCACCCAGTTCCCATACAGGGAGGACCAGCCGGTGAGAGAGGGCGGGGAAGACAATGGCAATGTGGCTAACACCTATGTTCTTTTTCTCTTCCCAGAACATCACAAGTCCTAAGGTTGAAAGTCCAGATTGAAAGCTGTGTCTTGCACTCAAATTCCCTTGAACTAGCCAAATGGTTCGCAGCTTTAGCCAGGAGACCCTGAAGATGCTCTGTGATGTCCCAATCCCTGCTTCACAAACGTGATGGAAGACAAGAGCAGACAATCATTCTGTGTCCATACCCTAGTATCTGAGAAGCACAGAGCATTCTTCCACAAGGCAAGACACAGAGGCCATGTCTGGGGAAATCAGCACTGGACTGGGAATGAGGAAGACTGGGGCTCTACCTGCTGAACCTACCCCAGACTTGCTGCATGACCCTCTACACATTCCCCCTCCTCTCCAGACTTTGGAGTCTAGGATCCCACCCAGAAGGCCTACTGATATTTTCTCAGATGTTCATGTTAACTGAGTCTAGTTTTTAAACTAAATTTTTATTTAATCTCTAAACAGAACATCCACATGCATCCAAACAGATATGCATCGAAGTGTATCCCATCATTTCTTCAGTTGACCAGTAGTTCTTCATGCTCATATGGATTTGTAGATGCCTCCCAGGAACTCTGCAGGCCCAAGATGGAAAAACCTAGAGACTGGGGACACTTGGTCTCTCAGAATCCTTCTAACCCTGTGTCCTGTCATTCTATGACTAGAGAAATGGAGCTGATACCTTGCACCTCTCCCATCTCATGGGATTGGCTAGGAGTCAGTGAGAAAATGGATGTGAAGAGTTCTGAAAATTACCTAGTGCCATGTCCATGTAGGCACTATAGCTTCTTTTGGGTAGTTTTCAGGAAGTGGAGGAGGGCTTCAATGGGCTGGACTGCCATGGATTGTTGCACAGGGGTGCACTGCTCAAGAGCACCATACTCCAGGAGGTACTATTCATGTCCTAGACATTGTGGATTTGTAGATTTATCATGACAGTTTTGCAGCTGGTAGCAGTAACATGTCTTGAGAAAAGGGCTATTTTTTGTATTTGCACAAAGGTGAAGTGTGGGGGTGCCAGAGGCTCTGCCTTCTGTATAGCTCAACAGTTTCAATAGCTTGACTCAGGTGTGAAATTTGCCACATGTTCATATCTATGTGCAGGAAGGACAAGACTGTAGACAGACAGTCGGCTCCCTTGGACACTGCCCAGAACATGTGGTCATGGGGGAAAGGGTGTTAAACCTGGATGGCAAGTGAGATCTTGTGACCCTTGGGGACATGGTATTGCCGTGTTGAACCTGCTGTCGCACCATGGGGTAGGACTGGGGAGGAGGAGCAGTCTAGAGCGGAGAGGCCCTGGGTGCTTATATGGGACTGGCCTCCAACCTGAGGCACTGGCTTCATAAGCTCAACTCAGCCTATCCGGAAAGCCATTTAGTTTTTATTGCTGCTTCTGAGAAGTGGGGGAGAGGTGAGCTATTTGTGGATTTGTTTTAGGCAGTGTTCACAATCATAGCACCTAAATATGAAGGATCAGAATAAGTTATGAAATGAAGGTCAGGAACCTTTTGTACATAGTTTCTTATTTGGAATGATGTTCTTTAAGCCCTATGAGTATTTGGTATGTGCTCCTGATGCTGGCATCTGAGTCTCATTTTTGTACCGTGTTATTTGAGCAAATAAATACATTAACTTGCACAAACCTGTGATCTGGGTTATTCACCATGGAA